GCTTTTTTAAAGGCGTAACTCAAAATTCAGCTTCAACAAAGAAAAGATGGATGAATTTGACTGCATTCCAAAATACTGCGACCAGCCTGGGCAACATGGCAAAACCTATTTTTACAAAAAATACAAAAATAATTTGGGTGTGGTGGCACACACCTGTAGTCCCAGCTACTTGGGAGGCTGAGGTGGGAGGATCACTTGAGCCCAGGAGGTTAAGGTTGCAATGAGCCATGATGGTGCCACTCCAGCCTCGGTGACAGAGCGAGACCCTGTCTCAAAAAAAAAGTAACAACTTTGCCTGACCAAAAACAAAACAGAAAAACACAATAAGGTCAAAAGACAAAAATACCAATTGTGTGAAAACCTTTGTAGCATATCATAAATGTTTTAAAAGTTGAGGGAGAAGAAACCCGAAATTCTAGGAAAATGGGAAAAAGGTATGAACAGACACATATGCACATATACACGTACATAAACATGGCCCATACACTTTACCAAGATACCATTTCTTACAGATGTGCAAATAATCAAAAGTCTCACTTGATAGCTATTTCTAATAATGTTGCTATTTCTCATGTACGTGCTTAATTGGAAATGGTGTATTAAATAAAGGTGAAGAGGCAGTTGCCTTTTCAGCTTAAAAGAGCATTAAAGTTTATGATTGTTAACTTCTAAATTTATTCTCAGTGTGCTTTGAAATAGACTTTATAACAAAAGCAGCACTAACTCTCCCTAGATTTCCTAGGAAGCAGGTACCAAATTCTTATGCACCTGCATGCACAGGCTGCCAGGATGCCCCCGCTCTACTGTGGATTATTCTAGGCTGTTTCTCCTTCCTTCCAACCACCACACCCACATCCCTAAACCTAGGGGTTTAAATTTAGGTAACACACCTAGGGCTTGTTAAATTTAGGTAGTTTCCACACTTCGACCTTTTTTCTTAGGATGGCTCTGTATTCATTATGGATTTCATAAGTCACATGGCTGGAAGGTACCTGATATTCTTAGGATGGCTCTGTATTCATTATGGATTTCATAAGTCACATGGCTGGAAGGTACCTGATACAGATTAAACACAGAATTTAGTTAGGATAGCATTCTGTCTTTGAAGGCTGTGTGATTGCAGCCCAGGCCAAGCCAGGCAGAAGTTGGGTCACTTGAGCAGGGCCCTGCAAACACACCTGAAGGAGGTGGCATTGCTAGGACTCTACTTTTGGGGCTGAATCAGCAGAGGCAAAAGGACTGAGTAAGTCCTTGCTGAGGATGGCACAGCTCTCAGCTACAGAGCTAGGACCAGACCAGGCTCTGGGGTTCATGCGGGAATCACCAGTCTGCGCTGCTGCCTCCTCCTGTATGCGTGTGTGTGTGCGCGCGTGTGCGTATATGTGTGTGCGCGCGTGTGCGTATATGTGTGTGCACGTGTGTTTGCGCGCGTGTGTGCGCGCTTGTGTGTATATGTGTGTGCGCGCGTGTGCGTATGTGTGTGCACTGCGCGCGTGTGCGCGCTTGTGCATATATGTGTGTGCACGTGTGTGCGCGCGTGTGCGTATATGTGTGTGCACGTGTGTGTCCCCATGAGTCCTGTGGCACCACCGAGTTGTCATGAATGCTTTCGTTTAACGAGTCAGGAGCAGTTTCCCATTTTGTAGGCTGTTTTTCTGTGACCTGGATTTTAATGGCTTGGTCAACAGGTGGAAAAGTATCCACCTTTCCTTATCAGTCTGGAGGCTGGTTGGTTTTTTCTGCGTCGCCTGCGTCACCACTTCCTGATGTCAGCGCACGGGGCTCTGCGCCCCCCCAGGACTGGAGGCTCCGTGTAGATGGAGACTTTTGTTTTTGTCCCATCCTCCTGGCATGTAGAAGGCCCTCAAATACTTGTTGAAGAATAAATGGACGGGCTTTGGTATTTTATAACCTAGCAATGCACCTTTTGGTTGTTTCCAGGTTTACTATTAAAACCAACGTCTTGATGCCCCTCTTTCTGGATGCTTTTGGTGATAGAGAAGCCAAATCACGCTGGTTTTAAGCAAAAATCATGTATTTGCTCCTGAAATTTTCCTTTGAAAACTTTCTGTGTGCGGTTGTACGTCAGTATGTGGTTTTCAGCCACACTGGGAGGCGCCTTTCTCTCTCTTTTTGTCGCTATAGACATTAGTGGAAAGCCACAAGTAGCGTGGGGGCTGCCTCTAGTCACGCTTCAGCTGCAAGTGCGGTGTGAGCATCTATTTTTACCTCACAGTCCTCGCTCTGAAAAATTCTGACCACTTTTATTTTTAACATTCTGCTCTATTAGCTGGGTGCAGGGAGGAAGGAAGCTCAAATTAGTCAGTTTACTTTGTATTTATTTTTACTTGACCTTTTCACTTCCACATTTTGAGAAGAAAATGTGAGACTCTTTCCTCTGCATAATTTTCTTCCTTGAGGAGAAACCATTTTCAGTCATGCTTGGAAAGAGGTGGAGATAACCTCAGGGTAGCATGTTTAGCGTTTTCCATTCACGAAACAAACCTTAAAATGTTCATCTGTTTATTCTATGAAATAATTAGTTTCTTATTTCCCACGAATTTGAAAACCAGTACATTTCTGTGCCAAGTAATGGCTGTGTTTTCTTGACCATCCGGCAAGTCTCTACCTGGGTGTGGTGACTTGGGGACCGCGTTGTCAAAGAGCCAGTGAGGCGGGGGTGTGGAGAATTTGTTTGCCCTTTGTTTTTCACTTACCTTTTTCTGCAGGAATTGAACTAAACAATTGCTACTGACAATGATGTATTTTAATTCCTAGGAGGTTAAACTCCTCACCTAGAACAGTTTGATTAATAAACCTAATCTATTTAAGCATGTGTCAATCCTTTTGGAAATTGTAATATTCAAGGACTTGCTAGCATTTATGGCTCTTTAAATATTTCTAGTTATAGTTGCTGTCAGGATTCATTTATTTTGATTGGGTAATTAGTTTTTTACCATTATTTTAAAAACTAATAAACATTTTAATCAGATCTCATGGACAGAAAGCCAAGATTCTTGTGCTGCTTCCTAAATGCAGTGGGCGCATCTCTGTCAGTTTTTACCTGCTGGAAGGTACTCCTGAGTGCTGTGCTGAGCTCTGCCCATCTGTCCATCCTCTTGGGACACTCATCCCTTTCCCATTCTCTGCTCTGTGAGGGGATGGTGCTAGTGAGAGCTCAGGTCGAGAGGGCTGGGGTGCTCCTTCGTCTCTCAGCTCATCAGCAGTGACTTGGAAGACAATCAGGGTCTACCTGTGTTGTTGAGAAGCGTTACGCAAGCAGGAAAGCGCACAAGAGGAAGGCGCAGCTGAGTGAAGCATTGCAGAGCCCGCCAGGCTGTGCCTTCCACCCAGGCCAGCACACGGAGCGCTGCAGTCCCTGAAGGCTTCCTCAGGCTCCTCCTGTTGGCGTGGGTGCCTGCCACTGACCTCTGTGGGTGACAGGTTTGTCACTTGAGCTTGTATCCTGCAACCTGTTTGTTTGGGCGTGCCTGTTTGTTTGTTTTTAACGTTTTAATAAACTTTATTTTTTAGAGCAGTTTTATATTTACAGCAAAATTGAGGGACAGGTACAAAGATTTCCCGTATGCCCCCTGCCCCCACACAGGCACAGCCTCCCCCATTATCAACATCCGTATCCGGAGCCGTGTATTTGTTACAGTTGATGACCCCATGTTGACACCTCATTACCCAGAGTTCATGGTTTCCATGAGGGTGCACTCTTAGTGTTGGACGTTCTATGGGTTTGTACACATTTATGACGATATGGATCCATCCTTACAGTATGCAGAATTGTTTCATTGCCCTTAAAGTCCTATGCTTAGCCTATTTTTTAACTATATAAATGCAGTCAAAGGATGTGTTTTTGTGTGTTTTCTTTTGTTCAGTATTACATGTGTGATGAGACTTGCCTGTGTTGTTGCCTGTTCGTTTTTACTGCTGTACATAGTACTCTGCTGTTTGACCATATCATATATTCATTCTGCTGACGATGGATAGTTAGACGGTTTCCAGTTTGGGGCCATTATAAGCAAAACTGTTCTGACCATACTGATACATGTGTTTTGGTAAAGAAGCACAGGTGTTGCTGGGGTGGATGGGCTGGCTGTGAGCACACGCACTTCAGCGTGAGTGGGTGATGCTGGCATGGTGCCTGGTTGGGCACTCAACTGCCTGCTTTCACCACACTCCCCATGTGGCATCAACTGCTTTGGAAGTTTCTGTCTTCTTAATTTTTACCATTCTGGGCAGGTGTGTGTGGTATTTTTCTGTAGTTTTGATTCTCATGGACCTGCTTACTAGTGAGATTGAGCTTTTGTTACATTTCATGGAATTCTGGACTCTCTGAGATGCCTCCCAAAGTGCCCAGCTACAGCCTCTGTCATCAGGGAAGGAGCAGGTATGGGAATGGTGTCTCTGCACACCTCATGTCTTGCCTACATCCTTCTTCAAGAAAATACTGGTTTTCCCCCTGAAAATGATAGAAATTGACTCATCATTTTTGAGTCTAGCTCAGGTGTCTTTTCTGGAATTGCCTTTTTTATTCGGTGTAAAGAGGCACAGGGACTTCATATCTGCTATAGATGAGTGAAGGTTGCCTAGACATGCACACAAGGCCCTTGGTGGACTTCCCCTATCCCTGGGGCTCCTCATAACCCTTCCCTCTTCTCTTCCCTGGACTTTCTGGGCTGGGGCCAGGGCTTGGGGTCGGGGGTGAGCCTTCCTCTCGGTGTGTATCTCTGTGTAGAGTTGCATGGTGAGATTCGGCTTCTGTTCTAAATGCAGTTGGGTGGAAATAAAGCAGGGATGGTCCTGAGTCACCCACATTCCTCTTGGTCAGTCTGCCCTGGTGTGAGGAGCTGGCAGCCTCTGCAGACCTTTGGTCCCACTTCCCATTTGGGGGATGTAGGCTTGTGTTATAAAATAGGTGAACATGTGATTTACTGATTTACTGCTTGAACAGGGACACTTTTGAGAGTGAAAGGGCCTGCAATTATTAATGACCCCAAGATGACATGTGATAACGAGGAAGTTCTGGGGAGATCAGGTCATGATCCCCAGAGTTATGATCTCAAAGATGGAGAGTGTCATAGGGAGGATGCCCCTCTGTGAGTTGTGAGGGGCCACGTGTGTCCTGTGTACACAGGCCCTAAGGGGTGCTGGGGCCATGTGGGTAGTCATAGGAAGATGGCTGGAGTTGGGAGGCAGAATGTTTAAGAAGTATTTCACTCATTGACTAAACTTAGTTGAGTTTTATTTGTCTGTGAAAAGGGAAATCTACTTGCCTTGCTTGCACGCCTTTCCTAGGGATATTTTGGGGACTAAAATGTGATAGTGAATTTTAAAATATTGGTTGAAATGGCCAGGCTCGGTGGCTCACGCCTGTAATTCCAGCACTTTGGGAGGCCGAGGTGGGTGGATCACAAGGTCAGGAGTTCGAGACCAGCCTGGCCAACATGGTGAAACCCCATCTCTACTAATAATACAAAAATTAGCCAGGCGTGGTGTTGCACACCTGTAGTCCCAGCTACTCGGGAGGCTGAGGCAGGAGAATTGCTTGAACACAGGAGGTGGAGGTTGCAGTGAGCTAAGATCGTGCCACTGTACTCCAGCCTGGGCGACAGAGCAAGACTCTGTCTCAAAAACAAAACAAAACAAAACTATATATATATATGTGTGTGTGTGTATATATATATATGTGTGTGTGTGTATATATGTGTGTGTGTGTGTGTGTGTGTGTGTATATATATATATATGTTGACATGTGAGTTTTTCAGTTTACTCTGAACTCTCTCCTTGTCTGTTTTTTAAAGCATCCTGAAAGGGAGTGTCTGTACAGCGTCACCTGTTAACAGCCACTAGGAAGCTGCCCTGAGAGTTGGACCTGGCCGAGCTCTCTGATACTTGAGCAGCCCTGCCCAGAGGAGCCTGTGCAGCACATGAGGGTTCTTCAGTATTGGTCGGTGTTTCGGGAGCCCTTACAATGAATGAACACAGCTGCAGCCCAGTGACCCCTCTTGGACAAGTGCGGAGATCAGTTTTAGCTCAGCTGCTTTCTGAATGTTTCAGATATTTCAAACTGGAAGTCACAAGTAGCTTTTACTTTTGCAAGCAGTCTGCTGTTATGAATAGCACGTATAAGAAAATTTATAATTCAGTTAGTTAAAAATATGTTTGAGCACCTGTTAAAGCACCAGAATTCTTTTATAAATTGAGGAAAGCCATGCCATCTAACACATATGTGGCATTAAGTGTTCTTTTAATAAATATTATGCTTAGTAGACATACTCTACATACCAATCAGAGGTTGCCATCCTAAACCAAAACTACATATCCAGCACATTCTGATATTAGGCGGTGGCTTACACCAGGGAAGGCTTGGAGGTTGTTTTGGCTCCTACCCTTTAAAAGGCTTACCAGCTTTTAGATGGAGTCATAGATAAGACATGGATAGTAACAGAAAGGAAGCATGGCTTATCAGCTGTGTCAAGTCAGGACACATGTATCCCCATTCACATTGCTGAACTCAGGAAGATATCCAAGCACCATTGTGACATACTTGTCCACAGAGACCGCAGATAACCCCAGCACCCTCTCAGAGTGGTGCCTTGGTGTTTTTGTTCATAAAGCCTTGATGCTCAGGCCCATCCGTCATCCCGGGCAGGTGCGTAGCCTGTGTGGTGGATGCCAGGGTCAGGGGAGGGCTTTGCTTTTGCAGAGTCTCGAGGCTTAGGCTGAATGTGTTTTTAAAGGTCCGACTATACTGAAACAAACATTAAAAAATATTCAACATCACTTAATTTTTATTGCTTAAGAGCTTATCTGGCTCTCCCATTGGCTCAGTAATTTGGTTGCTATTAATAACGTTGTTGAGGTTGTCATCGTCACCTTAACATTGTCATCATCACCTCCAGTAATAGCTAACATTTATTGAGTTCTTCCTCCATGCAGGAACTGTGCTGAGTTCTTTTTCTGCATTATTTTATTCAGCCTTTGCTGCAGCCATCTGCAGCAGGCACTGTTACTAACCTTCTCCTGCCAGAGGGAACGCTTGAGATGCTGCAGGGTGACAGTAGCCTCAGAGCCAGGGGGCTGCATTGCTGGATCTTCAAGCAGGCAAACTGCCAACTCTGTGTTCATAATCCTGGTCATGGGCTCGCACTGACCTGTAGAGAGCTGGATATGGGGAATGGATTGGAGAGCTTTTATTTGAAACAACAGCAAAGTGGCATGATCTTTTGGGAATACACTTTTTCAAGTCATGTATCCACTCACAGACAGGCTTTGTGAGCCTCTTGCTTTGTTAAGGGCCCAGGGAAGATTTTAAGGCGACCAAACTTCCAGTGACAAACAATATTTGAAATTAGTCTATTCCTTTACCCCAGAAATGCAGAAATACATGGTTTTGGATGTTTGACCTCATTGGTTGGTGGGCATGAGGAGGTGGTCTGCTTTGGTGCCAGTGACCGTCTGTGAGTCACAGAGTGAGTGAATGCTGAGCCGCTGTGATGGGAAAGCTCTCTGCTGAGTTGGTTCAGTCTGGGTCACAGAGTGAGTGAATGCTGGGCTGCTGTGATGGGAAAGCTGTCTGCTGAATTGGTTCAGCAGTGCACCTGCTTCCTCACGGGGCATTAGCCGGTCAGGGCGATGTCTCTGGATCACTCAACTTGTCCCTGACAGAGCAAGGAATAAGAAACCCAGTTAGATTGTCTGTATCATCAGATGCCATTTACATCCCAGTCAAATTAGCAGCCAGATCACTGATTTCTTATAGGTATACATCTTTTGACTTCAGCATAATCTCTTCCCCTTTTTCTGCATCCTTGGGTTTTAAAGGATGTTTACTATGTAAATGTTTAACATGTTTACTATTTAAACTTAATAGTTGAGGTAGCTTTTAAAATTTGTGTCCATTAAACCCAAGGACTCTTGCAGAAGTCGTATGGTTTTTCTTCTTTCATCTATAATGCATGTAAGGAATTATTCACTTGCTCTAAAGTTCAAATGTGTGAGTTTCTGGTGCTGTTACATAACACGTGGTATTGTGGGTCAAGGGGAGTTAGTGTCTCACCTAAAATCTGGGGCCATGATGTCACCACATTAAATAGTAGGGATGCTTGCTCATCTTTTAAGGGTATTTCTTCCCCCTGCAAAGCAAAATGCTGAAGAGATACATATTTGTTAATTAACTGATTTCACCCTCGTCATCCATCCTCTTTCCATAAGGAACTGTATGTTGCATTCTTGCTGAGTGCAGACTAAGTCCTTTGTGCAAGGTTGGGTCATCCTGGGGTGAAAAGGTAAGTGCTTTCGGGGATGCTGATTAAGGTGGTATCTGCTGTGCCTCTCTCAGTGTCCCCAGGGCGAAATTCCTCAGGTTACAGTGGCAGGAACAGCTGCTTGAGCTCATTTTTGTCTTCTGAACAGGATCAGTCTTGGAATTGGCCTTTTCTCCATCTTCAGCCCCAGGGTGGGGCTGGCCTGGGTAGGGCCTGCGCCTGTGCTTGCTGCGCAGCAGCACCCCTGCGTGCCTTCCCTTGCCTCGGCTGCTAAGTCTTTGGAGAAAACTCTACATTGCCAAGCTTCTTCTGAAAGATTTAATTTTTTATTTAGAAACAGTATGCTTATTACAGACTGTGCAGACTTTGCAGAAATGCAAAACTAGGAAGAGACATATTAGTCCCTTTGCATAGAAGCAACTTTTGTTATTATTTTGTATGTTTCCTTTGTATCTGTATTAGTGTGTTCTCATACTGCTAATAAAGACATACCAAAGACTGGGTGATTTATGAAGGAAAAAGGTTTAACAGACTCACAGTTCAGCATGACTGAGAAGGCCTCAGGAAACTTACAATCATGGTGGAAGGGGAAGCAAACACATCATTCTTCACATGGCAACAGCAAGGAGAAGTGTCCAGCAAAATGGGGAAAAGCCCCTTACAAAGCCGTCAGATCCCGTGAGAACTCACTCACTATCACGAAAACAGCATGAGGGTAACTGCCCCCATGATACAATTACCTCCCACTGGGTCCCTCCCACAGCACGTGGGGATTATGGGAACTACAATTGAAGATGAGATTTGAGTGGGGACATGGCCAAACAATATCTGTGTCTTTTTTCATGTATATGTTTTTTTTTTCTTTTCTCAGCATAATTGATATACTGTGGTTACTCTACCTATTTGTGTAGGCCTCTCAGGTCATTGAAACAAGATGTTGTACAAATTAGCAGATGACACTGGCGCATGGAGGAATGGTTTGTATTTTAATTTTCACTGTATAACATTTTAGTAAAGCTTTTACTGGAAATGTTTTCTACCCATATCCTCAGGAAACCATGTGAAGTAGACAGCCTTGCATTTCCTGGATTGCTCCCTCGAAGGATGAAGGGAGCAGTTCTATCAGATGCTCTTCCCAGCCTCCTTCTCCAGGGAGACCTAGCCGCTGCTGTTTTGAGTTTCCTGGGAGGACATCCCCCAAGGACTCTCTGGCTTGTCCTTGTGAAGTTGGTTTGCTTTTTGTGCCAGCTTTTTAGGCTTACAAAATGTTGTGTGTGTGTACATAGGAAAAATATGGAAGGGTACGTACCCACTAGTTTGTGTCAGCACTGGATTCTGGCATATATAATAGATGAGGAGTTTCTGTTATGTATATGGGATTTCTGAGATACACAGGGGTTTTCTGTGCACATCTCTCTATAACGCAGCTGTCCCGTCACATCCTGCATGTCAGTACAGGTAGTGCCGTTCTCTTCGTAGGACTGTGACACTTTATCTTTGTTCTTTCACAGTTAAAAAAAAAAAAGCTTCTTTAAAATTCTGACTTTATATAACTAACGCAATGCTCATGCTACTTCACTTGTTACAAGAACATATTATTCTGTCCTATAGATGTACTGCAGTTATTTAATGGATCAGCTATTGATAAGGGGGCCCTTTTAATGTAACTATTTTAAAAAATGGAAGTAATACCAGCACATGGTAAAAAACACATTGCAGCTCATGAATGGGTATAAATTAAGTTGGAGATTTCCTCTTTCTCCCTCCCCACCCCATGCCCCGTTTCCAGAGGTAAACAATGTACAGTTTGTGTTTTCTTCTCTTAAGTTCTTCTTGTAGTCACCATTATAGCTTTAACTTTTCTGTTTGTGAGTTCATGTGGAAGTCAACAGTGCCTTCACACTCTGAGTTTTGATGAGATTTATATTGACAAGGCTTAAAACATTTGTAGTGTTTCCCATCTATCATTAGGCTCCCTGTGCTTTTCCTGCAAGTGTAGTCTAAACATTTTAATATAAGAAAAGTAACATTTATAGTATTATGATAGTATATTTTGCCATAGAACCAAGTGGTATGAAATGTAATTCTGCCTCACCAAACCTTTGCCAATAAAAGGAGAATATTCAGATGGAACTCCCAGTTTCTCTTTAGGTGTCCGCTGTTTCTAGCTGCCTCAGTTGCCATGGTTTCTCCTATCCCATGGTGTTGGTTTCTTGGATTCTATTTTTGTTTTGCTGGAGCACCTCCTTAATCCACTTCCTTATAGAATGGATGGCTGACAGACTTCTTAATTCACTTCCTTATAGAATGGATGGCTGACAGACTTCTTAATTCACTTCCTTATAGAATGGATGGCTGACAGACTTCTTGGGTTTTTGCACGTAATGTTCAAACATGCAATTACTTTGTTCTCATACTTATTGATAATTTGGTAGGGTCTAGAATTCTAGGATCGTATAATTTTCCTTTTGAAATCAGAAAATATTCTCTATTATTTTCCAGAGTCTAGTGTTGGTAATGAGAAGTTGGATATCCGTTTGATCCTTGTTCTACTGCAGGTAAACATCTTCTACTCTCTCCTTCTCTCCCTCCCTGGGCTTCATGTCCTGACGGTTTGATTTTTCGTTACCCTAAACCCGGATCTGCTTCTCTTCCAGCCCGCGTGCCCATATTGGGATCACCCCTTAGAAAACCTCAGGCTTTCTTTGGAGAGCGATTCTCAGGTTTCAGCCCAGGAATAAAAGCGTTCCCTATGGCTCCTGCTTCTTGGGAAGACCCCTCACCTCTGTTGTCTTGCTCTGCAGTTTCCTCTGCTCTCTCGCATCAACCTGCTTTCGTCTGCCTTATGCCCTAAAAGCCCTGGCAGGCTTTCTTGTGTTCTGCTAAATCCCTCTGTAAATTTTTAGCACCGTGCACTATTATGGTTCATTCACCACCAAAAAGTACCTTTTCTGACATTTTAACAGAGCTCTGGGAAGAATGGAGAGAAGATATGGTGTACTTTATCACCATTTTTAATTAAAAGCCCTTTTAATTAATTAATTTAGAGGCAGGGTCTCGCTCTGTCACCCAGGGTGAAGTGCAGTAGTGTGATCGTGGCTCACTGCAGCCTCCACCTTCTGGGCTCAAGCAATACTCCTGTTATCAGCCTCTTGAGTAGCTTGGACCACAGTCACGTGCCACATTGACTGATTAATTTTTAAATTTTTTGTAGAGGTGGGGTCTTGCCGTGTTGCCCAGACTGGTCTCGAACTCCTAGGCTCAAGCCATCCTCCCACCTTGGCCTCCCAAAGTGCTGAGCACACCACTGTGCCTAGCCTAAAAGCCTTTTTAGATCACTCTCAGTGGCAAAATTAGTGCCTTGGTCACCTTTACCAGTAGCTGTTCTTGCTCTCCAGTGGAAATATCACTCAACATTATCAAAGAATCGGGATGAAATTAAATGAACCAGTTTAGGTACTTTTGATACAGAAGTTCTTATGAGACGTGTTGTTCTTTACTATGTAAGAGTGTGGCCATAAACTTAAAAATAGCTGGGTAACTTTGTTACACTTGCCTTGATGGTGTGTTGCAAGTTAGTTAAATTTCATATACTCTTAATCAGCACATCACCAACAAATAAAATGTTACTGCTGCATCAGAATTTAGAGGAGGTTCTATACATCTGTTTCGAAATAAAGACGGAGATGACTTAGGGTACTTATAAGTTGTTGAAAAATCATGGCTCCTGAAACTATGAATTGTCATCGTGGTATATACCCAGACAGCCCACATTAAACTGCTGTGAACATGAGAAAATGGACATCGAAATGATAAAAGCAAGAGTGTTGGTAATTGAAATCCATTATAAATAAAGCTGTCATTGGTAACGCACGAAATGCTGTTTCTGAGGATGAGGACTTTGTGGCCCCCACGTGGGCGCATTACCAAGCTTTGCAGCTCTGCACAGGAGCCTCCCTTCTTGATACTGAACTAGACCTCTATAAAGCCTAGTAACACCTCAGGTTTAGGTTATAAATCTTAAATTTTAGTGCCCCGTAATAATTCACTTCGTAGGTTACCATGGACTAGCCCTTAGTTGCACTGAGAAAAGAAAGGCTATGAAATTTTGTTGGTGAAGTGCCAAAGAAAGGATTGGGTTTTGGGTCATCTCACAGCCCATGGTGAGGGCTGTCTTTGGCCTCTACCGCACGGACAAGTTTGCATGTCAGATGTTGGCACACTTGTGGGGTATTGGGTTCTTTTGAATATCTGATTAAATCCATTTACATTTTCGTTAGAAAAATTCATCTGTGCATATGAACGCATCATTTCATATATGATTTCACACTTCTCATTGTCTTCCTGAAGCCCATTCGTGAACTGTCGATTGAATGCCTGCTCTGGAGAGGAGTGTGAAGCTGCACTTCTTCCGTCTCCTCCTGGCACTCGCTCAGGATCCTCACAGGTGTGGAAAACACTCTAAGGAAGCCTGCGAAGGCCAGATGTCTCCCTTTTGCCTTCTTTGGTTCTGTTCATGATGGCCTTATCACGGACACACTAGGACCCTCTGAGGACACCACCCCTGCCACCGCATTGCTCTGGGGGCAACTTCCGAGCTTATTGTCTTCCTCCAGCAAGGGCAGGAATGTGGAGAAGCTGTGTGTGCTGGGCCTTTACTTTCATTATTGGCGACAATGTTTGTTTTCATTTTATCAGCTTTCTTTATCCTCCATTTTTTTATCTTCCACAGGTAGTGTATATTTTGAGAACAGCGTGAGGTTTATTCTACTAATGGAAATTTACAAAAATACCAGTTTGAATGATTGAGAAATCTAAGTTAAAGAACCCTTGAATAGAAATGTCGCTGTTCAGTGCGTTGATCGATTCTCACATCTGAAGCCAGCTGTGTATTCTTGGTATGTGTGTATTCAACTCAGGTGTGACCTACGTGTGAAGTTACCGAATCTCTCTGTTACACAGAGTGGAGCCTTTCAGGCTGGCATGGAGAGCTTAAGGGGCAACTGAAGGAGACACACTGGCCAAGCGCGGAGTTCTGCTTACTTCAGTCCTGCTGAGATACTCTCTCAGTCCGCTCGCACCGAAGGAAGCTGCCTTGGGATCAGAGCAGACATAAAGCTAGAAAAATTTCAAGGTGAGTAAAAACCTGTAAAGATCTGATCAAATACACTAAATGCTATTTTCTTACTGTCTTTCAGACAGAAACAGTCTCCGCCAGTCAAGAAACCCTCAAAAGTATTTTGCCATGGATATAGAAGATGAAGAAAACATGAGTAAGATCTAGGCCTATCACGTAGTATCAGATGCATTGTAAGTTACTCTTTCTGGGCACCACAGGTTCCAGCAGCACTGATGTGAAGGAAAACCGCAATCTGGACAACGTGTCCCCCAAGGATGGCAGCACACCTGGGCCTGGCGAGGGCTCTCAGCTCTCCAATGGGGGTGGTGGTGGCCCCGGCAGAAAGCGGCCCCTGGAGGAGGGCAGCAATGGCCACTCCAAGTACCGCCTGAAGAAAAGGAGGAAAACACCAGGGCCCGTCCTCCCCAAGAACGCCCTGATGCAGCTGAATGAGATCAAGCCTGGTTTGCAGTACACACTCCTGTCCCAGACTGGGCCCGTGCACGCGCCTTTGTTTGTCATGTCTGTGGAGGTGAATGGCCAGGTTTTTGAGGGCTCTGGTCCCACAAAGAAAAAGGCAAAACTCCATGCTGCTGAGAAGGCCTTGAGGTCTTTCGTTCAGTTTCCTAATGCCTCTGAGGCCCACCTGGCCATGGGGAGGACCCTGTCTGTCAACACGGACTTCACATCTGACCAGGCCGACTTCCCTGACACGCTCTTCAATGGTTTTGAAACTCCTGACAAGGCGGAGCCTCCCTTTTACGTGGGCTCCAATGGGGATGACTCCTTCAGTTCCAGCGGGGACCTCAGCTTGTCTGCTTCCCCGGTGCCTGCCAGCCTAGCCCAGCCTCCTCTCCCTGTCTTACCACCATTCCCACCCCCGAGTGGGAAGAATCCCGTGATGATCTTGAACGAACTGCGCCCAGGACTCAAGTATGACTTCCTCTCCGAGAGCGGGGAGAGCCATGCCAAGAGCTTCGTCATGTCTGTGGTCGTGGATGGTCAGTTCTTTGAAGGCTCGGGGAGAAACAAGAAGCTTGCCAAGGCCCGGGCTGCGCAGTCTGCCCTGGCCGCCATTTTTAACTTGCACTTGGATCAGACGCCATCTCGCCAGCCTATTCCCAGTGAGGGTCTTCAGCTGCATTTACCGCAGGTGAGGAACTATGCTGCTGCTTTAAAACACGGGCCCCTAACCTGCATCTGTGCTTCCCACACAGGTTTTAGCTGACGCTGTCTCACGCCTGGTCCTGGGTAAGTTTGGTGACCTGACCGACAACTTCTCCTCCCCTCACGCTCGCAGAAAAGTGCTGGCTGGAGTCGTCATGACAACAGGTAACCATCTTGGTGTTGTATGTAACCCTGCCCAGAAAATAGTGTCTCTTTTTTTTTTTTTCAGGCACAGATGTTAAAGATGCCAAGGTGATAAGTGTTTCTACAGGAACAAAATGTATTAATGGTGAATACATGAGTGATCGTGGCCTTGCATTAAATGACTGCCATGCAGAAATAATATCTCGGAGATCCTTGCTCAGATTTCTTTATACACAACTTGAGCTTTACTTAAAGTAAGTTTAGTAAACAAATAAGGACAGGAAGCAAATGTTACTTTTGCAACTTTTTTCCTTTCAGTAACAAAGATGATCAAAAAAGATCCATCTTTCAGAAATCAGAGCGAGGGGGGTTTAGGCTGAAGGAGAATGTCCAGTTTCATCTGTACATCAGCACCTCTCCCTGTGGAGATGCCAGAATCTTCTCACCACATGAGCCAATCCTGGAAGGTATGAGACGAGATTCTTCAACAAGCCAGTTTCCTGTGGGGTTTTAACTCTTTTTCTCTCTTAGAACCAGCAGATAGACACCCAAATCGTAAAGCAAGAGGACAGCTACGGACCAAAATAGAGTCTGGTGAGGGGACGATTCCAGTGCGCTCCAATGCGAGCATCCAAACGTGGGACGGGGTGCTGCAAGGGGAGCGGCTGCTCACCATGTCCTGCAGTGACAAGATTGCACGGTAAGGGGCGGGGGCTCCCTGTGGCCACCTCCTCCCTGAAGACTGTGCTTTCTTCTCCCTCCAGCTGGAACGTGGTGGGCATCCAGGGATCCCTGCTCAGCATTTTCGTGGAGCCCATTTACTTCTCGAGCATCATCCTGGGCAGCCTTTACCACGGGGACCACCTTTCCAGGGCCATGTACCAGCGGATCTCCAACATAGAGGACCTGCCACCTCTCTACACCCTCAACAAGCCTTTGCTCAGTGGCAAGTATCTCTAGAGTGTGCTGATTTAATCTTTCACACCACCTTCCTGTGTCTTCCGTTTCAGGCATCAGCAATGCAGAAGCACGGCAGCCAGGGAAGGCCCCCAACTTCAGTGTCAACTGGACGGTAGGCGACTCCGCTATTGAGGTCATCAACGCCACGACTGGGAAGGATGAGCTGGGCCGCGCGTCCCGCCTGTGTAAGCACGCGTTGTACTGTCGCTGGATGCGTGTGCACGGCAAGGTACTGAGGCGCCCTCACCGCAATGCGCCGGCACAGTTGCATTTGTTTTTTTATCCCTTCACAGGTTCCCTCCCACTTACTACGCTCCAAGATTACCAAGCCCAACGTGTACCATGAGTCCAAGCTGGCGGCAAAGGAGTACCAGGCCGCCAAGGCGCGTCTGTTCACAGCCTTCATCAAGGCGGGAAGACAGTGTCTCTCCTTGTAATCTCACACAGGTACACTGAGGAGGGGACGGCTCCGTCTTCACATTGTGCACAGATCTGAGGATGGGATTAGCGAAGCTGTGGAGACTGCACATCCGGACCTGCCCATGTCTCAAAACAAACACATGTACAGTGGCTCTTTTTCCTTCTCAAACACTTTACCCCAGAAGCAGGTGGTCTGCCCCAGGCATAAAGAAGGAAAATTGGCCATCTTTCCCACCTCTAAATTCTGTAAAATTATAGACTTGCTCAAAAGATTCCTTTTTATCATCCCCACGCTGTGTAAGTGGAAAGGGCATTGTGTTCCGTGTGTGTCCAGTTTACAGCGTCTCTGCCCCCTAGCGTGTTTTGTGACAATCTCCCTGGGTGAGGAGTGGGTGCACCCAGCCCCGAGGCCAGTGGTTGCTCGGGGCCTTCCGTGTGAGTTCTAGTGTTCACTTGATGCCGGGGAATAGAATTAGAGAAAACTCTGACCTGCCGGGTTCCAGGGACTGGTGGAGGTGGATGGCAGGTCCGACTCGACCATGACTTAGTTGTAAGGGTGTGTCGGCTTTTTCAGTCTCATGTGAAAATCCTCCTGTCTCTGGCAGCACTGTCTGCACTTTCTTGTTTACTGTTTGAAGGGACGAGTACCAAGCCACAAGAACACTTCTTTTGGCCACAGCATAAGCTGATGGTATGTAAGGAACCGATGGGCCATTAAACATGAACTGAACGGTTAAAAGCACAGTCTATGGAACGCTAATGGAGTCAGCCCCTAAAGCTGTTTGCTTTTTCAGGCTTTGGATTACATGCTTTTAATTTGATTTTAGAATCTGGACACTTTCTATGAATGTAATTCGGCTGAGAAACATGTTGCTGAGATGCAATCCTCAGTGTTCTCTGTATGTAAATCTGTGTATACACCACACGTTACAACTGCATGAGCTTCCTCTCGCACAAGACCAGCTGGAACTGAGCATGAGACGCTGTCAAATACAGACAAAGGATTTGAGATGTTCTCAATAAAAAGAAAATGTTTCACTACTCTGGTGTTGCTGAGACTTTCTTTTCCTTTCAAA